GCCCAAATCAAAAGAAGAATGGATATATAAGTAGTAGTATATTCAATATAATGGAATATTTTACAACAATGGAAATAAACTATAGCTACTATGTATGATAACATGCAAGAATCATAGTAACACAATAAATGAAAAATGCAAATCTCAGGAATTATATATAGTGTGTTGTTCGAATACACGTTTGTATAAAGTTCAAAAACAACCGAAATGAAAAGAATATACTTTTAAAGTATGTGTGTGCACACATGTGCAAGCACACACACGTGAACTCTTTAAAATTCCTTTAAAAATTCCTTTACAAGGCAAGGATTGTTAAATGCTAGATTCAGGATATCTATGAAGATGGGCAGTAGACAGGATAGAGGAGCAGCATTTAGGTAGATGTAAATTACTGATAATTTTCTATTTGTTTGAGTGCTGGATTGAGTGCTGGGTTCAGGGATATTCATTATGTTATTAATAAATAATAAACATTGAATGGCCCATATATGGACCATTGATGATTGTATACCATGAATTAAAGATTACAATTAATCCAATTCTATGTACCCAAGTTCAAAGAGAAAATATATTAATAATAGCAATCATTTATATAGTGCTTACCATGTGCCAGGCACTGTGCTAAGCTCTTTATATAGTTTAACCCATTTAATTTTCCCTGTGAGGAGAAAACCAAGGCCCAGAGAGGTTACCAGTAACTCTTCTGAGGCCCATAGCAGAGCTGGGATTTAATCCAGGCTCGCAGCCTCCAGAGTCTGTACTCTTAATCACTACCCTATAAGGTGTCTAAATAAATAAAAGAGATAATTATATTACAGCTTAGTCATGAAAAAGTTATAGCAGAGTGCTTTCTATAACAATATTAAAGGAGGAACCACATGGACAGCTCTGTAAGGATACTAAAACCCCCTGAATTGTATTACTTTGAGTGGGTAAACTTTATGGTATATAAATTATATCTTAATAAAGCTGTTAAAAAAAACCCTCACAGACCACAAATAGTGATTTTGTAACACAAACTGGGTCCTGAATGCTTGTTTGCTACTTGTGGGACTTAATATTTGCCTAAGGGTAAAAAGATACACTTTTTCTGGAGACCAAACAACATAAACCTCACTGTCAAGACACCACTCATTTTATGAAGGAAGATGAAATAGAAAATTTTAATCTGCTATCATGGATAGGAAAAAATTTTCAATTCCCAGCTTTAGCCTCTTTTTTGCATCTGCCAGGAAATTGGATGGCTCTCAACTCTCAAGATAAATTTCATATTGCAGTTGTAATATTTTGTGCGTATATTGAGGATACACAAACAATAAAACCTAGGAAAGATGAGGGTGGAAAGAGGACATTTGATTGAAAACATACACATAAGTTTAAGATGCCAGTATGTTTTCAATCTTTATTAAGCTTAATTTATATACCATAAAGTTTATGCATTTAAAATACACAATTCTAAAATTAGCTGGGCGTGGTTGTGCATACCTGTAATCCCAGCTACTTTGGAGGCTGAGGCAGGAGAATCACCTCAACCCGGGAGGTGGAGGCTTCAGTGAGCTGAGATTGCATCACTGCACTCCAGCCTAGGCAACTGATCAACACTCCATCAAATAAATAAATAAATAAATAAATAAAGTATACAATTCAGTGGTTTTGTTTTTTTTTTTACTATCCTTACAGAGCTGCTCTGATGCTCAGGGAATCTGCTGGTAACTTAACTCTGTTTTCTTTCATTTTTTTCTTTTTTGAGACAGTCTTGATCTGTCGTCCAGGCCGGAGTGCTGTGGCACCATTTCAGCTCACTGCAACCTCTGTCTCCTGGGTTCAAGCGATTTTCCTGCCTTCGCCTCCCGAGTAGCTGGGATTACAGGCATCTGCTACCAGGCCTGGCTAAGTTTTGTATTTTTAGTAGAGACACGGGGTGGGGTTTCACCATGTTGGCCATGCTGATCTCCAACTCCTGACCTCAAGTGATACACCCGTCTTGGTCTCCCAAAGTGCTGGGATTACAGGCGTGAGCCACTTTGTCCAGCCCTGTTTTCATGACCACCGAAAATCCTCCTCACCTAGGTCAGCTCTCCTCACAAATCTGGCCATTGATCACAAAGAGATCAAATGAAAGCTCAGGTTGCACCTTAACAATTCCAACAGCAACAGCAAAAGAAGGGTTCAAAGTCCTGGCCAACTAAACCATGGGTCACTTTTATCCACTTTTACACATGTGCCCTCTCTAAAGCACACATGTAAACAGAGGATAAAACCTAACTTGGTTGGGTGCAGTGGCTCACATCTGTAATCCCAGTGCTTTGGGGAGGCTGAGATAGGAGGATCACTTGAGGCCAGTAGTTTGAGATAAGCCTGGGCAACATGGCTAGACCCCATTGCTACAAAAAATTAAAAAATTAGCTTAGTGTGGTGGTGTGTGCCTGTGGTCCTAGCTACATGGAAGGCTGAATCGGGAGGATTGCTTGAGCCCAGGAATTTGAGGTTGCAGTGAGTTATGACTGCACCATTACACTCCAGCCTGGGTGACAGAGCAAGTCCCTGTCTCTAAAACAAAAACAAAAACAAAACAAAACAACAAAAAAGAAAAAACAAAAAAAATAAAAAACTCACTAAGCAGCTTTATGCTTTAAAGCAGGGGTTCCCAGACCCCAGGCTGTGGACCAGTAATGGTCAGTTGCCTGTTAGGACCTGGCTGCACAGCAGGTGAGGGGCAGGGGAGGGAGCATTACTGCCTGAGCTCTGCCTCCTGACAGATCAGCAGAGGCATTTGATTCTCAGAGGAGGGCTAACCCTATTGTGAATGGAGTATGTGAGGGATGTGGGTTGTGTGTTCCTTATGATAATCTAATGCCTGATGATCTGAGGTGGAACAGTTCCATGAAGCTGGTCCCTGATGCCAAAAAGTTTGGGGACCACTGCTTTAAAGAACACAAAGGATTTTCAGGTAGTATCTGCTGGAAGCCAGGGGAGGGGGTAATTTTGGGGGCAATAACACAAAGGAAATGAAAACAATCACTTATTTTAACTACAGCATGGATCCAACTTATTCATTTGTTGTGGAAACACACACACACACACACACACATACACATCACAGGCAATATTTTGGCTGTTACTCTTAATGGAATCTAGGCCTTTTCCATCTAACCATAAAACTTACTAGCACTCTTGGCTCCAGGCAGATTTCCAGTCCCCCTAGGCAAGCCTTTGTACTATAGCCAGCTGCAGGCAGTAGCTTCCATCAAGCTCCCTGGTATTTGAAGTGGCAAGCCACTAAACTTGGCATGCCTCTGGTGCATGTTCACACAGACTGGGTGTCTGTTTATCTCCCTGAATTATTTCTCTCAAATCTTGTGCTCCCTCAACCCCTATCTTGAAGTTTGGAAAACTACTGATTTGGTCATTATCTTTTTCTTTGATCAGTGAGTCACCTTAGCAGGTCTATTTAGGTTAAAAAGTCACTCTGGTGCCTGGTTTATTATCTCGATTGGTTATTACATTGAGTAATCAGATAATGGCTTAACTTCAATTTCCATTTGTGGTCTATTAATATAACCTTGAAACAGATTTAAACCCAGCTATAACTTTTTATTTCATGCTTTTACAAATAATGTGTTCATGTGTTTTTTATCCTCCAGCATCCAGATTTTTATCTTTAAATACCATCTCCCACTAAAAGGAACCAGAGCTCTCTGGAGAAATGGCTGATTCCACAACTGGGGCAGGAAATGTATCAGGTAAGTCTGGAAGAAAATAATGGAGAAAAGAAGAGTGGGAAGAGTGATGCAGATGAAACAAGATTGACATGATTTGATAATTGCTGAAATAGGGTGTTGGGTACACATGGGAGTTCTTTAAAGTATTCTTTTATATATTTTAAACTTTTTCCATAAAAATAGTTTAAGGAAAGTTAAAAATGTTATTTTTTAAACTGAAGGAGTAATAGCGCCCTTTGTAGAAACAAAAGATTTCTACAAAGAAAAGTAAAGTCTCCCTCCTACTCCAGACCCTCGCACACCTCTTCAGGGCAATCCTAGTAACAATTTCCCGTGTATTTGTCAAGAAAGTTTCCATGAAAATATATTTTTTAAATGTACATACTCATAAATACAAACATTTTTAAAACCACAAATGGTAGCGTATTATACACATTATTTTATGCCTTATGAAGTTTTATTTCCCATTTTAATACAATGAAGATGTCTACACATTACAATATTGTGGATTTTTATGCTTTACAATTGAGCTTCTTCCTTCGAGTTTCTTTGATCTAATCAAGAGATAGAAGGCCTCCAGCTTCACATTCCTCACGATTATTTACAAAAAGAAGGATGGCTCAGCCAAGGCTAAATTTAGGTTACAGTCCCTAATCTTAACACAGTTTTTAAGTTTAGGTTTCAGCTTTTGGGATATTATTGTTACCTTGAAAAATGTCACGTTTAAAAACACCTCACACCCTCTACTATAGATTGGATCTTGGGAAATAGGGTTGAGGACCGGATCAATACAAGAATCCTCATAACCTCCGCCCCGGCGCGAACCTGGGAGGGCTGCAGACAGTCTAAAGGCTGTGGTGACCTCAGCGCTGCGTCCCTCCAGCAACCGGCGAGTGCTGGGGCACAGGCCATACCCCCCTAAGCTCGGCATCGCCTGCACCTCTCACAGGTGCTCTGTCCGCCACAGTAACGCACTATGGAAAGGAAAGTTGTACGGCGAACGACTGAAGGAGCCAAACGAGGTGGATCTGGAGCGGCCGCAAGGTGCCTGTGCTGCTGGCTTTTAACACACAATAAGAGTGCCAAGGGATACAAGAAGCCACAGGGGGAAAAACAAGTGACATATCTGCATGGAGCCTAAATTTCGCTTGGTGATTTTCAGGGTAGAAGCATTACATATTAAAAACACTGCTATTTTAGGGGAATACAGAATTTAAAAATCCACACAGATTCGCAACATAAAACATGCCGCCCAAAGACACGTCCGCGGTGTCCCGACAGTTCCGGCTCCGCCCGCGGGCCACGAGGCGGGGAGCGACGGTCACTCCCCTCGGTTACCCGGAGTACTTGGGCGGGAACGGGTAGCTCGCGGGAGAGACGGGCTCCTGGGCGAGGGCTGCGTCTTAGTCGCCCTGCTTCTTAGCTCTCGAGGTCCCGCGTGTTACGTGTTAGCACCGCCCGGGGGCGTCAGCATGACCCGAGGCTGCAGGAACCGTGAACTCTCTGCCCCGCGGGCCCAGGTGACCGCGGGCGGCGCTCTCCCGCGCGCGGGGGGCGGGGCTCCCCCCGGCTGTTCACTCAGCTACCACAGCGACGTAAAATGGTGTCCGCTAGGCGTCCCAGGACGGCTTCCTGAGGGACTGGAGGGCCCCGACAGCCGGAAAGCCTGCCCCGCCCCTTGGCCGGCACAGGTACGACGGCGGGGAGCTCAGAAGTTTCGAACTCCAAGGGCCGAAGCACAGCCAAACACCCCACGGAACTTAACAAATGTTTGTGGGGAGAACGCCGAAAACGCGGGGAGGCGGGGCTGGCGCACAGTCACCCTCTCGCGACATCTAAGTGACGTCGCACAGCAAGCACGTGTTCTAGTCTTTCACCTTCAGTCAGCCTCCTCCGTTATACAGGCCTACCCCTTTAAGCGAGTGATGGACAGTTATTTCAGCCTATCAACTTCCTTGCCGACATCCAATCAGATTTAAACTTCTTTTAGCCGCCGGAGGAGTTGGAAAAAGGGGGTCGAAAGAGGGAGCTTACCGTCTCTCGCGATATCGCTGTGAGCCTGCCTCTCTGGAA